TTAGCACTGAGAGAAGAGAAAGGCTGTCAGACTCCCTCTTGTTTGTAAGGCGTGAGTGGGAAAAGGAGCACCCAGAGGTGGAACGGGAAAGCCTGCCTCTTACATGTATGGATTTTGGTGTGACAGGGATAAGTCCTTCCCTTCTCTGCACAAAAAAGCTAAAGCAAAGTGATTTTGTTGTGTTATTTTGCTTCAGAACTTGTAAAAACTGGCAGAGGACTGTGAACATGTCCCCACCGAGGGAGAACACAATCGTTGGGGTTTGTAGGCTCCCAGCCAGCAACTCCCAGCCAGGTATCCCCGCGCCTCCCTTATGCCTCTGTCCCGCTCACCAGGATGTGGCGTACAGCACGAAGACGCTGGCGGCGCGGGAGATGGCGCTCCGGGCCTCCTTGGAGATGTTGACACCGTCCGGGAGCTGCGAGGAGACCGGGGGTGAGCAAAGCTGCCGTTCCAGCACCTGCTTCCCTCCTGCCCGTTCGTCCGCCCCCCCCGAGCTGCTCACCGCCTCCTTGATGATCCTGGTGATCACGGCATTGGGCAGGTTTAGGTCCTCGGGCCTCTCCGCCATTGCCGCCGCTGGGGCTTAAACTCCCCTTCGCCTCCGCTTCAGGGAGCTACTGCGTCCGGACTTCCCGCGTCGCTACGGTCTGACCCTGCGAGGTTTCCGTTCCGCCCCACGTGGCCTACAGTGTCCCACAGTGCTCTGAGCGCCATAGCCTCCCTCCTCCCCCCACAGCCCCGCCTCCGCCTCAAATACCGGCGCATCCGGATTTTGAAGCCGCAGTGGTTTTGGCCCGCCAAGGCTTCCATCCAACCCTACCGCACCCCGCACGCCCCTCCCCAGGTCCATTTCTCTGCTTCTCGCCATCGCCGCGTCGGGAACCTTCTCACCAACTTATTTGGCTCAATGGAGCTTCCGTCCGTTTCCCATGGTGCCCTGCGCCGCTGCTGGGTGACGGCGCGGCCGGGCGCAGCGCGTGGGAGACGAAGGCGTGGCTGACTCGGCGGGGCGGATCCCTTTAGGACCCGAGGCAGGCTCTGGGCCCGCCGGGTCCGTTAATCTCACCGCGCCGCAAGGGGCCACGTTTTACCACTTGATTTAGCAACCCTAAGCGGTTTGGAATCTGCTTTGCTCTCACAGGACCTCAGCCCGTCGTGATCAGATTCTCCCACTTTCTTTTTTCTTTCCTGGAATGGAGTGGGCAGTCTTTTTCCATCTCTACCGAAGTTGATGTTCATTTTTAATCTTTTCGCCCCTCACGCTTTTGTAATAATGGTACTAAGACTGAGTGTTATTTAGATTTTATTGTTGTTGTTTGTGTTTAACGCGAACTATTTAGGCAGCCCAGGGATAATGCTGGCCATATAGAGATGCGCCTGATTAGGTCTCAGGAGTCAATTCGGACTGGGCAGGTAACGAAAGGGCGAGAAGCAGCCTTTTCACTTGGCTAATGTATAATACTCCCTAATTATGTAGCTGTTGATTTTCCAGAGCACTAGAATGCTGCAGGGTTGGCCTTTGGCCTAAACCATTTCTAGCTATGGACTTGCCAGATGAGAGCCAGTGGGACGAAACCACCTGTGGCTTGGCTGTTTGTCAGCACCCACAATGCTGGGCAACTATCCGCCGCATTGAGAGGGGCCATCCTCGAATCCTCGGCTCATCCTGCAAAACTCCCCTGGATGCTGAAGGTGAATTAGCCAGCTTCTGTCCTCTCCCTCACTTAACATGTTTTCTTCTGGTCTGCCTTCTTAGATAAACTCCCAGTGCTCACCGTGGTAGACATCTTAGATTCCGGCTTTGCAGCTCATCATTTACCAGAATGTACCTTTACTAAGGCCCATTCTTTATTGTCTCAGAGTTCAAAGTTTTACTCCAAATTTCATGGCAGGTAAATTATCATGGAATCTTCCTTTACAGCCTTTTCTGTTTTATGTGTGGAACTCATTTTTTAGGCCTCCGAAGGGTTTACCTGACAAAAGTTTGATCAACTGTACTAACAGACTTCCCAAAGTAAGTCATAGATTTTAAAAGTACTTCTTCAAAGCCATACATAGGCTTTATATCTTTCTCTTAGTTTCCAGTGTTGAATTTGAATGAGACGCAACTTCCCTGCCCTGAAGATGTTAGAAATATGGTTGTATTGTGGATCCCAGAAGAAACAGAGATACATGTGAGGTGAGTATCATATCTGGAACTCAGAGGACTTTGTTTTGTTTTGTTTTGTTTTGTTTTTCTCCAGCCAGCATGGGAAGAAGAAAAGAAAGAACTCGGCAGTGGTGAGTTTGATGTTTTTGTGCAAACCTTTATATTGGAGAATTCTTTCCATTGTTTCTCTTCCAGAAAAGCAAGTCATTTCTGGGTCTCTCTGGAAATCAGTCCGCAGGAACACGAGTAGGAACACCAGGGATGATCGTGCCTCCCCCAACCCCAGTGCAATTGTCTGAACAATTCAGTTCAGATTTCCTACCTCTCTGGGCTCAATCCGAAGCGTTACCTCAGGATCTACTGAAGGAGTAAGTATCATGTAGGTCTGTGGGAGAGCCAGCTGACTGTCTGGCTGTCCTCTGTCCCCTTCAGACTTTTGCCAGGTGGAAAGCAAACCATGCTCTGTCCAGAGATGAAGATAAAATTGGCCATGATGAAAAAGAATCTTCCCTTGGAAAAGAACCGACCTGACAGTGTGATTTCTTCTAAGATGTTTCTATCTATACACCGCCTCACCCTGGAAGTAAGAGCTAGGAAACAGCAGGGAAGAAGCCTAGAGCTTTTCTTTTTCTTTTTTCTTTCTCCAGAGACCAGCACTGCGATATCCTGAACGTTTGAAGAAATTACATAACCTGAAGACAGAAGGTAGATTTGCTGTTGCTGCTGGATCTCTAAGCGAAGAGGATCAAGCTGGCTCTCTGGTCACCAGGTTACAGGAAACAGCAGCAGCGGCAGCAGCAGCAGCAGCAGCAACAGAAGAAGGTGAAAACACCTATTAAGAAACAGGTAGAGTGGCAGTGAGGGGCTTGCTGGGACTGTCCTAATTTGTTCCTCCTGATGTGGGTTTCAGGAGGCTAAAAAGAAAGCCAAGAGTGATCCAGGGATCCAGAGCACTTCACATAAACATCCAGTTACCACCGTTCATGACCGTCTCTATGGTAAGGGGAATATATGCTTGGTTGGGGGTGATGAGGAAGATTGAATGGACTCTTTGGTTACTAGGTTACAGAACTCTGCCAGGTCAGAACAGTGACATGAAGCAGCAGCAGCAGATGGAAAAAGGAACCACTTCGAAACAGGTGAGAGTGTACCAAGGCCTCTGCTAGGACCCTTCAAATTTCCTTATACCCCAATGAATTTCAGGATTCCACGGAGAGACCAAAGATGAACTACTATGACCATGCGGATTTCCACCACAGTGTAAAAAGTAAGTTACTAGAGTAGAGGAACCTTAGTAAGCAGGTGCAATTAATGACTGCATCTTCTTTTAGGTCCTGAATTGTATGAAACAGAACCCACTAACAAGGACATTAGTGCTCCAGTGGACGCTGTGCCAGAAGCCCAGGCTGCCAGGCAAAAGAAGATCTCCTTTAACTTTTCAGAAATTATGGCTAGCACAGGCTGGAACTCTGAGCTCAAACTACTTAGGATTCTTCAGGACACTGATGATGAGGATGAGGAGGACCAGTCCTCTGGGGCAGAGTGAGAAGCCTCTGGAGGAATAGACTGAAGGCATCCCCTGGGGCAGCCGTGTTCCAAAGCGGGATGGCTGGTATCCTGAGGGCAGCAACGTTTCACATAAGGGCAAGAGGAGAGGGGCTTCTGCTCTCTGGAGCCTTTACCAGGGCCTGAGCTCTGAGCTTAGGGATTCCATTTTCTTTGTTCACCTCTACTTGCCTCTAAAATAAATGTAGGAGAAAAATCCCCAGCCTTTTTAAATTTAGATTATTTCCTTTCCATTAGGGTCAGAATAATTTTGGTGATTAAACACAACTGCTTTTCAATCAAAAGACTTATTTTCTGTTTCTAGGAGGAAGGGAAA